ATGGCCACGGTCCCTGTTCAGAACCTTCTGTGTCCTCCTGAGTCTGGTTTAAGGAAGAGCTGTGCTTTACACACAGATAAACACATGAAGACGTGTGTTGTTCTTTCTGATTCTAATAGATTTCTAGGGTGTCATTTTGCATGAACTATCAAAAAAGGATTTTTATTTTATTTATTTTTTGAGACGGAATCTCGCTCTGTCTTGCAGGCTGGAGTGCAGTGGTGCGATCTTGGCTCACTGCAACCTCTACCTCCCGGGTTCAAGCGATTCTCCTGCCTCAACCTCCCGAGTAGCTGGGACTACAGGCGCGTGCCGCCATGCCCAGCTAATTTTTGTATTTTTAGTAGAGATGGGGTTTCACCATGTTGGCCAGGCTGGTCTCAAACTCCTGACCTCAGGTGATCCGCCCACCTCAGCTTCCCAACATGCTAGGATTACAGGCGTGAGCTAACATGCCCGGCCTGTAATGCAGTTCTTTAGCTGCTGACTCTGGGATCTGGACTGCGTTATCTCGTCTCCAGTATGTGACAGCCAAGGTTGCCTGAGGTCAGGAGTTTGAGAATGTCTTGAACCCAGAGGCGGAGGCAGCAGTGAGCCAAGATCGAGCCACTGCACTCCAGCCTGGGTGACAGAGCGAGACCCCGTCTCAAAAAAAAAAAAAAGGATTTTTAAAAGACAAAAATCTTGCATAACCCCACTCCCCAGAGGTAACTATTATTAACATACTGGAACACTTTTTTCTGGCCTCTGTCCTTGTGCTCATGGTAAACACATTGGTTTTAGCAGCACCTCAGTGGGCTCTGCGCCTTGGACGGGTTGGGGTTGGGTGGGCTGTGGCAACCTGAGTGGCGACAGCCCTGCCCAGGCAGGGGCTCCGAAGGTTCCTGGACAGGAGCAGGAGGGGCTGTGGGGGGTCCCCAGGGGCTGACGGAATTCCGTGGCCCTGTCACCCATCACGCTGTATCTGTGATGCTGCGTGACCAGGTTACAGACCTTGGCATCCCGTGGGCATTTTTGTCCCCAGGCATTTGACCAAGCCGTGACCAAGGACACCTGCATGGCGGTTGGCTTCTTCCAGCGAGGAGTGGCCAACTTCCAGCTGGCAAGGTGAGTACAGGGGTGCCTTGTTCCTTCTCTGACGGCCCTTTGTCTCCCTGCAGAGTCCACTCCTGCACCTCCTCCTCCTCCCTCTCCATCCACTCCCTCCTCTTGCCCACCCCCTCCTCCATGGTTCCTGGCTCCAGGGAAACCTGAGACTGTGGCCCTCGCCTCTGCTGAGCGCCACCCTTGGACACAGGTCGTGGGGTCCTCACTGCTTACCTGGGCTCTCTGCACCATGTCCCTTCCTAAAGGAGGAATGAGGGAAAGGAGACCATCGGGACTGCAGACCAGGCCATGCCTCGGCCTCTCTGCTAGACACTCACAGGCCCCATCCCAGGAGGGCAGGCTCTGTGGGGAAGTGGATCACAGTCCCGAGAGCCTCGCAATCCTGAAATATCAAAACCCCTCAAATCTAAAATCCCAAAAAATATAATTCTAGAAAAAATAAAATTCTGTAAAAGATATTTATTTACTTTTTAAAAATTGTTTTGAGAAGGAGCCTTGCTCTGTCATCCAGGCTGGAGTGCAATTGTGCGATCTCGGCTCACTGCAACCTCCGCCTCCTGGGTTCAAGCGATTCTCCTGCCTTAGCCTCCCGGGTAGCTGGGATTACAGGCATGTGCCACCACGCCTGGCTAATTTTTGTATTTTTAGTAGAGACTGGGCATCACCATGTTGGCCAGGCTGGTCTCGAACTCCTGACCTCAGGTGATCCACCCGCCTCGGCCTCCCAAAGTGCTGGGATTACAGGAATGAGCCACCTCGCCCAGCCTATTTACATATTTTAAAGGGATTTATTTGAGAAACATAAAAACACGACGGAACCCTTCATTGGCCGATAAAATAGACAAAAATAACATACATATTTTTTCAAGCACAAATTCATGCACGCTAGCGACAGGCTCACGGGTGTGAGAACTACGAGCAGATGAACAGTGCTCATGAGGAGCTAGGTCAGAAGGGGTAAGACGTAGGTGCGTAGACTCTGGCTGGTGACTGTGTGCACCTGGCTTTATAACTGGTCATCAAAACACCAAGATGAACAACCCACCTTCTAACAAGATCCATCAAAGGCTTCAGGGACCACCACATACGCAGTCGCCCAGAGAGCCCGGATCTGGAGATATTTTACCTTTCAGAAAGGCAGATGAACGAAAAAGCCATCTCTTCCTTTACTGAAGAGTCCCAGCATTCGGGATTATGGCTGTGGGACTGTCCCTTTCTGGATTACGATCCAGACCCCTCTGGGGCAGCCTCTCCTTCACATCGGCGCGGGAAGCCCGCCTGGAGGAGAGGCCTCTCCGGCAGGCGCTGGGGAGCTCCCAGCAAGGCTTGGAAGGAGGCTCAGAGTTTGGAGGGGGAGCCCCCATGGGGTGGGGGGCCTGAGAAGCAGGAGGGAAATAACCAGGGCTCTCTGCACGGTTCAGAAGAGAGGCTTGGGGGCGGGCAGGGGCCCAGGAAGCTGAGTCTGAGCTGGGAAAATGGTGGAGCCCCAGCACACAGTGACCCCCACACCCACTCAGCACACATGTGCATGGACCCCTGGCCCACCAGACCTGAGTGTGCAGACCTAGGCACCGCACTGCCCTCCCTCAGGTCTCCTTGGAACCAGGTGTTGGGGGCGGCTCGAGCGGGGCTGGTGTGAAAGCTGCCTAACCACAGCCCCATCTCCGCCCTGTGCTGCTGAGGGGACCCCGGCTGCCCACAGGTTCCAGGAGGCTCTGTCTGACTTCTGGCTGGCCCTGGAGCAGCTGAGGGGCCACGCTGCCATCGACTACACGCAGCTGGGCCTGCGGTTCAAGCTGCAAGCCTGGGAGGTGAGGCCGGGCAGGGCTCACTGTGCTGCTGGGGGGTTGTGCCCACCCTCCACTGTGCCCCCAGCCCTTTCCTGGCTGCCTGGAACGTGTTGGCACCGAAGGAGGGGTGCTGAGAGGCCCCCCCACCAGACCCCGGAAATGCATCGCCCTGAAGCCTTCTGGGAATAGCATTGTCTTTTAGGACAAAAAGATGGAAGGGAAAGCCCACTGGTGTGGGTCTGGAGTCAGGGTTAAAGCCAGGTGGGGGCCCGCCAGCCCAGGACACAGAACGGGGCCCCTGCCATCACCTTGGCCCCACTCCCAGGTGCTACACAATGTGGCGTCGGCACAGTGCCAGCTGGGGCTCTGGACAGAGGCGGCCAGCAGCCTAAGGGAGGCCATGTCCAAGTGGCCGGAGGGGTCCCTGAATGGCCTGGACTCAGCCCTGGACCAAGTGCAGGTGAGGAGTGCCAGCCCGGTCATGGTTTTGGGGTCTGCATCTGCTGGATACCCACCCCCTCCAGAGACGGGGCTCACTGCCGCCACGGCAGGTCCCCAGGGGCGAGGTCTTCCGGCCCCACCGGTGGCACCTGAAGCACTTGGAGCCCGTGGATTTCCTGGGCAAGGCCAAGGTAAAGGTGGGGACGGCGTCCTGGGGCATGGCCCCTGACCCAGCGTCCCCACTGTCCCCGCCAGGTGGTGGCCTCTGCCATCCCCGACGACCAGGGCTGGGGCGTCCGCCCTCAGCAGCCACAGGTGGGTTTGCGGCCCCTCAGACCCCTGCCTGGACCAGAGCGAGGTTGTTGCTTTGTGTCCACAGGGACCAGGAGCGAACCATGATGCCAGGTAGGAGGGGCTGACTGGGCCCTGCGAGCGCGGCAGGGCCTGAGAGCCTCCCTCCTCTCCCTAGGTCCCTAATCATGGACTCCCCAAGAGCTGGCACCCACCAGGGCCCCCTCGATGCAGAGACAGAGGTCGGTGCTGACCGCTGCACGTCGACTGCCTACCAGGAGCAGGTGCGTGGGCCTGGGCCTCTTCCCCTGCTGGGCCCAGCCCACCCAGCCTGTGCTTCTCTTGCAGAGGCCCCAGGTGGAGCAAGTTGGCAAACAGGCTCCTCTCTCCCCAGGTATGGGCGTCCTCAGCGGCGGGGTCCCCGGGAGTGGCTGTGTCAGTCTTGCTCTGTCCTACAGGGCTGCCGGCAATGGGGGGGCCTGGCCCCGGCCCCTGTGAGGACCCCGCGGGTGCTGGGGTAAGAGGCTCTAGACCCTTCACCTGTCAGTCCGACCACCCCTCCCCCTCCTGCCTGGACCCAGGGAGCAGGTGCAGGGGGCTCCGAGCCCCTGGTGACTGTCACCGTGCAGTGCGCCTTCACAGTGGCCCTGAGGGCACGAAGAGGAGCCGACCTGTCCAGCCTGCGGGCACTGCTGGGCCAAGCCCTCCCTCACCAGGCCCAGCTTGGGCAACTCAGGTGGGCCAGAAAGCCCCCGGTGGCTGCGGTGGCAGGAGGCCCCCTCTGAGGAATCTCTTTGCAGTTACCTAGCCCCAGGTGAGGACGGGCACTGGGTCCCCATCCCCGAGGAGGAGTCGCTGCAGAGGGCCTGGCAGGACGCAGCTGCCTGCCCCAGGGGGCTGCAGCTGCAGTGCAGGGTGAGCCAAGGGCGAGGCAGGGGCAGGGGCACGGCCCGACCTGCAGCCCACTCTCCTGCCTCAGGGAGCCGGGGGTCGGCCGGTCCTCTACCAGGTGGTGGCCCAGCACAGCTACTCCGCCCAGGGGCCAGAGGACCTGGGCTTCCGACAGGGGGACACGGTGGACGTCCTGTGTGAAGGTAGGGTGGGCATGGCCCTTCCCAGGCAGCACCCCAGAGGCCACGCCTGGGTAACGCCCTGCAGAGCCCGATGTCCCCCTTGCAGTGGACCAGGCATGGCTGGAGGGCCACTGTGACGGCCGCATCGGCATCTTCCCCAAGTGCTTCGTGGTCCCCGCCGGCCCTCGGATGTCAGGAGCCCCCGGCCGCCTGCCCCGATCCCAGCAGGGAGATCAGCCCTAATGATGCTGTGTCCATGATGCTTTTAATAAAAACAACCCCCACTGCAGTCTCACCCTCCAAGTGGGTGTGGGAGGCCGG